TTTCACACCCATTCCCATGCCCCAGCAGATCCTACCGGCTGCACCTCGGAAATAGTTTTAGCACTTGTCCCTCGGCCTCCCCGCTAGTCCGGATCAGCCTGATCCTTGCTGGGTCGCTCCTCACAGGTCCCCTGCTCGTGGACTCGGCCCCCTCTGCGCTATTTTCAACACATCACCCAGAAGGATTCCGTCAAAACCCAAGCCAGGTCGTCACCCCCTGCTCGGAACCCTCCGACACCCCACATGGCCTACAGGGAGCCACAGAGGGGTCCCTGCTGCTTCTCAGCCCCTCCGGCTCCCGCCCCCATCCTCCTGACCTCCTGCTGCCGGCGACCCCAAGCCCGGGAGCCCTCACGGCGGGGCGCACCCCTGCACCTCCTGTCTGCCCAATGTCACTGCCCAGAGCACCCTGCGGAACAGCCCACGCTCCCCCCAGGTCCCCTTCTCCTTTGAGGCCCCAGGCCGCGGAGCTACTTGTTCATCGTGTTTCCCTCCACGAAACCAGTGCTTCCCGAGTGGTTCCTTCAACCCCGCTCTGGCGGGCGACCGCTGATGTGGACAGAGCGAGTCACCGGGCGTAGGGGTCCCTGGGAGCCCCCCCACCCACCGCCTCTGCCCTCCCCACGTCGAGAGCCGTTGCCCGTCAGGGGAAGCTGCACTCCCACGGCCCATACAAGTGGGAGGCCTCTGGGGAAGCGGCCCTGGACATTCCGTTTGCCTCTCTGGAGGGGAAGGGGTGGCCCAGAGCGAACCCCCACACCCCCTCTCCCATTGCCTGCTCACCCCATCACCTCCCCTCCCTACAAGGCCCTCTGTGCAGCCCGGGCTGGCACAGCAAGGAAGGGGGGCTCACCCCAGAGCGCCCCCGCCTGCCAGCCCGTGGGTCGAGGCCAAATAAGGCCGGACGGCAGCCGAGGGCCCCCGCACCCCGCCCGCGGCCCCGCCCCGCGCACATTCTTCTGCCTTGTAAGGCCCGGCCGCCACGCCCCGCCCCCGCCTGGAGTCCAGACCCGACGGCCGGCCCAGTTCCACGCACCCAGCGAGCCCAAGCGCCTTCTCCGCACCAGGTGGGATCCGGGGCCCCGGGGGTCTTGAGGACCAGGGCCACCCAACCCCCACCCCTTCCTGCAGGGAAGCCCCACCCACCAGAAGCCAAGATGTCCAGCAAGCGGGCCAAAGCCAAGACCACCAAGAAGCGGCCACAGCGGGCCACATCCAATGTCTTCGCAATGTTTGACCAGTCCCAGATCCAGGAGTTTAAGGAGGCTTTCAACATGATTGACCAGAACCGTGATGGCTTCATTGACAAGGAGGACCTGCACGACATGCTGGCCTCGCTGGGTGAGCTGGGACAGGGACAGGGGTGAGATGGAGACCACAGGCTGGAACACCCCACCTGCCACAGGGAAGAACCCCACAGACGAATACCTGGAGGGCATGATGAGCGAGGCCCCGGGGCCCATCAACTTCACCATGTTCCTCACCATGTTTGGGGAGAAGCTGAACGGCACGGACCCCGAGGATGTGATTCGCAACGCCTTTGCCTGCTTCGACGAGGAAGCCTCAGGTCCGTGGCGCCCCCTACCACCACTCTGCATGCCTGCTCTCACCCACCCTGCCCCTGCCCGCAGGTTTCATCCATGAGGACCACCTCCGGGAGCTGCTCACCACCATGGGTGACCGCTTCACAGATGAGGAAGTGGACGAGATGTACCGGGAGGCACCCATTGATAAGAAAGGCAACTTCAACTACGTGGAGTTCACCCGCATCCTCAAACATGGCGCCAAGGATAAAGACGACTAGGCCACCCCAGCCCCCTGACACCCCAGCCCCCGCCAGTCACCCCTCCCCGCACACACCCGTCCATACCAGCTCCCTGCCCATGACCCTCGCTCAGGGATCCCCCTTTGAGGGGTTAGGGTCCCAGTTCCCAGTGGAAGAAACAGGCCAGGAGAAGTGCGTGCCGAGCTGAGGCAGATGTTCCCACAGTGACCCCAGAGCCCTGGGCTATAGTCTCTGACCCCTCCAAGGAAAGACCACCTTCTGGGGACATGGGCTGGAGGGCAGGACCTAGAGGCACCAAGGGAAGGCCCCATTCCGGGGCTGTTCCCCGAGGAGGAAGGGAAGGGGCTCTGTGTGCCCCCCAGGAGGAAGAGGCCCTGAGTCCTGGGATCAGACACCCCTTCACGTGTATCCCCACACAAATGCAAGCTCACCAAGGTCCCCTCTCAGTCCCCTTCCCTACACCCTGACCGGCCACTGCCGCACACCCACCCAGAGCACGCCACCCGCCATGGGAGTGTGCTCAGGAGTCGCGGGCAGCGTGGACATCTGTCCCAGAGGGGGCAGAATCTCCAATAGAGGACTGAGCACTGCTTCTGGTCTGTGTGTCTGTGGCTGGGGTGAAGTAAGGGGACCCCGGGCCTGAAACCCTCTCCCACCTTCTCCTGCCATCTCCAGTTACTGCCCTGCTCCTCCCACCCTGGCCCAGGGAAGGACTGGGTGTCCTCCGGCCATATGGTCCCTGAAGCCTCTAGGGACCAGAGTCCCTAGTAAGTGGGCTCTGTGCTCAGCTGAGACCAGCAGGGGACAGGGGACGGAGGGAATGGGCCTCATGGCCTTCTCAGGGCTTGTGGGAAAGGGAGGACCATGGGAATCACCACAGCCAATCCCGTGGAGGGTTCCAGGCCTCTTGGGGGGCAGAGGTCAGGCCACACAGCCCTCAGGACTAAAGCTCCGGGTTCCAGAAGAACAGGGAGGCTCCAACAGTGATGAGGCAGGCGTCCCAGCAGCTCAGGGTTGGAGGTGGGAATGAGGGGTTTCCCAGCCCCAGGCAGGTGGAGGGCGAGTTCAGCCCCAGGACCAACAGCATGGGGGCCACAGCTTTCCATGTCCCTGTGTACGCAGGGCAGGCAGGGCCGGGACCCCTGCTACTGGTGGATGATGGGGACACTGATGGCAGTGCCTGGGGCCTAAGAGGGGCAGAAAGAGCGCTGAATGACTGAGCAGAGAGTCCAGAGGGGCATGGACTGCCTGGGTCACCCAATAGGCCTAGGGAAGAGTGAGGGCCGGACCCACCCCACCTGACCCCAGCGAGTGGACCCAGCTTGGTCCTGAGGCCTTCTCCAGAGGTCACCCAGCGCAGGCAGCCGCAGCACTCAGCAAAGGTCCCAGATCAGGGCCAAGGGGGAGCTGAGCACCAGGGGACCCTGTGCCTGACCAGGAGGCCCTAACCTCCTGCAGGCCTCAACGCCAGGCCCTGCTCAGAGCTCGGCTGAAACTCCTCATCCTGGCTCCAAACAGAGGCCCAAAAGTCCCTGGTATCAACTCCAGAAGGGGCGAGACCCGAACAAGTTCCAAACCAGGCCCAAATAGTATCCCAAACTCAGTCCCAAACACATTCTCACCCCCGGCAGCAGGCTGCAGGCCTCCAGCTACACACACGGCCCTGGGCAACTCTCAGTCTGGCCACCCATTCGATGCTGCCAGCCCCAAGGGTGTGGGAGGGGGGTCTCAGAGTGTCCCAGGGTACTGGCCACACATGCCCGACACCAGGGTCATAAGGTCCTCTCAGCAGAGCCACTGCAGCACCAAAGGCATTTCTGGAAGGAGGCAAGGACGCGTCATCTAGATGTCAAGCCCCAGCGTGCGATTCTGTCACAGTTCACCCCACCTTCACCCCGAGACGGAAGACGGAAGAGCTTCGCACACAGGCGGGAAGAGGTCAGGACCAGTCCAGCCTCACTGGCTTCAGAACTGGCCTGGGGGCTACCTTGACCCACAGGAAGGGAAGAGGAACGTGCTCTGGGCAGGGCAAGGCAGGACCTGCAGCACCCACAGACCAGCAGTAAAGGACCCCCGGAACTTTCCAAGTCTAGCACAAAACCCAGAAGCCACAAAGGAAAATACTGGCAGATTTAAATGCATGAAGTCAACATTCTTTTTGTAGAGCTAAAGAAACCATAAGCAAAATTAAAAGCCAAATGCATTCTGGGAGGAAATACCTGCAGCATATTTAACAAAACAAGAGTTA